CCTCAGTGAACAAAACAGACAAAAATCCCTACCCCTACCCTGAGAAGACATACATTTTAGATGAGTGAATTAAAAAAAATGTAAGTTTACAGCATGTTAGAAGATAAGTAGTAAAGAGGAAAAATAAACCAGGGAAGGGGGAATAAAGTATGGGAGGAGTTACACTTCTCTAAAGGATGGCCAGGAAAATTCACTGATAAGGTGACTTTTAAATAACATGAAGACAGTCAGTGAAGGAGATATGACACAAATACAAATCATTCTAGGCCCAGGGAATAGCAAATGCCAAGTCTCTGAGGTTGGAGCATGCCTGCGGTATTTACATTTGAAGAAGCTTGTCATTGGAGTTGAGTAAAGGACTGGGTAATATAGGATGAAGTCAGAAAGGTAATGATGGCACTGGTGATGGGCTGGTTGTGCTGCCAGGTCAAGCAAGGTCTTATAGACCATTTTAAGGACTTCAGCTTTTAGACTAAGTGATACGTGGTATAGAAAGACATTGGATGAGTTGGAACAGAATAGTGACATGATTGGACTTTTAAAGAGTCAGTCTGGCAACTGTTGAGAGTAGGCTAAAGGAGAACAAGGGCAGAAGCAGTGAAACCACCTAGGAGACTGTTGCAGTAATTCAGGTGAGAGGTGATGGCTTGGACCAAAATGGTAGTAGTGGTGGTGGTGAGTAATTGACATTTTGAGGTCAACAGGATTTGGGGGACTGGGAAGCAGGGAGAGAAAAAAGAGGGAGGCACAGAGGTTAAGGGTGATACAAAGTTTGTGGTCTGAGCACCTAGAAGGCTAGTTACCCATTTGCTGTTATGGGTAAAACTATGATGGAAGATTTTGGAGGAGAGAAGTTGGATCTTGGACAAAGTAAATTTAAGATATATCTTAGGTATTCTAAGTGAGATGACTGCTAACTATCTGAGTCTAGAGTTCAAAGGAAAGGAATGGGCTAGAGGTTTAAGTTTGGGAATTATGTATAGATGCTATTTAAAGAAATCAGATCAGATGACTTCACTAAGGGAGTAAGCATAAAGAGGCGAAGGTCCAGGACAGAGATTTGGAGCACTACAACATTTAAAGTTTGGGAAATGAAGAACTAGCAAAGGAAACTTAGAAGGAGAAATCACTGAGGCAAGAGGAAAACCAGGAGAACATGGAATCTTGGAAGCCAATGAAGAAAGTGTTTTGAGAGGAGGGAGTAATGAACCCCTTGTCAGATGCTGCTCATAGTTCCAGTAAAGAGAACTGGTAATTGAATTGGTCATTCTAGTTTGCAATGTGGAATTCATTAGTGATTCTGACAAGAGCAGGTTTGATAGAGTGGTGGGGAAATAGACTCATTGGAATGGATTCAAGAGAAAGGGAAGTGAGAAATTGGAGACATGCAGAAAGAATCATTTTTCTGAGGAATTTTGCTGAAGAGGGAGGGAGAGAAATAGAATAGTAACTTAAGAGAGATGTTCAAAGAGTTTTTTTGTTTTTTGTTTTTGTTTTGACGTGTTTGTAGGAGGCTGAGAAAAAAATGGAAAATTTGATGGGATAGACGAAGAGGTAGTGGTGGTTAATGGGGATCTAGTGTGTAAGTAAAAAGGTTGGGTCTTGGGTAGAGCAGAAATAGTTCACGCTAGTAATGAAAGAGGAATCAGAATATGTGGGCACAGACGTAGTTAGGTAGATGTGGTTTGAGAGTTTGTAGAAGTTCTTTTATTGCTTCTAGTATTTTATTAGTAAAATAGGACACAGGGTCATAAGATAAAAGTGAGGATGAGAGGGAAGGTGATGGAAGATTGAGGAGCAAAAAGTTGAAATAGTTATGTAAGAGAGTGGCAGAATGGATGAATCAGGAAAATAAGGTATAATTGTCAGTCAGCATTAAGGAAACTCATTTGAGGCTCCTGGCCACGAATTTAAAGAGAAACCAATTTATCAGACATCGTGTATTTGTGTGTGTGTGTGTGTGTGTGTGTGTGTGAGAGAGAGAGAGAGAGAGTGCATGTCCATCCAGCCACATGCAGCTGTGTAGGTATCAACACAGAATAGGCAGAAAATTGCGCTGAAAGAGAGAGAGAGAGAGAGAGAGTCCATCCAGCCACATGCAGCTCTGTAGGTATCAACATAGAATAGGCAGAAAATTGCATTGGTAACAACTAGCCAAGCAAGATTGACATAGTCAGAAGGAAGACAAGTAGTTAAGCATGTATGCAAAGGAAGGAAGGAAGTAAATGATTGAATATGGATTTAATTTGGGTAAGAAGGGGATTGAGGACATGGGAAGGTAAAAGGAAGTGCAGAAGTCATCAGATTAGTGGACTACAGGTCTGTTGGGTTGGCAGATTTTTTGGAGTTAGGATATTAGAGGTAGTGAGCTGGTATCAGAGTGTGATACTTAAAAATGGTATTTCGAGGCTGGGCATCATGCCTCATGTGTGTAATCCTAGCACTTCGGGAGGCTGAGGCAGGTGGATCACTTGAGGTCAGGAGATTGAGACCAGCCTGGCCAACATGGTGAAACCCCGTCTCTACAAAAAAATACAAAAATTAGTCGGGTGTGGTGGTGCGTGCCTGTAGTCCCAGCTACTCAGGAGGCTGAGGTGGGAGGATCACTTGAGTCCAGTGAGCTGTGATTGCACCACTGCACTCCAGCCTGGGCGACAGGGTGAGACCCTGTCTCAGAACAAAACAAAACAAAAAATGGCATTTTGGAAGGGTTGCATTTATTAAAATTGAGAAGGTTTAAGGTTTGACTGTATGGGAATGAGTATAAAATAGGGTTGAGGGAAGGATCAGTGGAAGATCCTAGATCTACTGAAGGGCAGAACTTCCTTTCTGATAATAAGAAACTGACAAGCAAGAATTGGGAAAGGATTGTGTGGATGATGAGATTCCCAAGCATTATGAAAATAATGATGGTGTAATGAGCAAGCAGCTAAAATCTTCAAGAAATAAAGTGGAGAGCTTGATAACTGCAGTAAAGAACGGCTACAGTCTGATGATGAGATTTCAGTTTGGATGTTTTTAGGGAAGAGTTAGGAAGAATTGTCTGGAATGGGCAACTAGGATTGAGAAAGAATAGAAGCTTTTAGTCTGAGGAACTGAGCCACCATTATCAGGCCTAGAGAGGCACTGAAATGAAATAATTACCTCTGGAAGCCACATGCTGTGTGGGCTCTAGACTGATACCAGGTAGCCATAAAATGCCATGTGCTAGACGCCATAACTCATACCCTATAGTTCGACAATATATAGTCAATCACTAATCAATGCTATTTCTGTAAACCAATGAGAATTCCTGTCAAACAATTGTGTATCAGTCTGCTCCATGTCCCCCTTTGCCTTTAAAAACCTGCTGGTAACAAAGGCTGAATGGGGCACTCCCCAAGGCAACTTGGAAATGTGTCCTAGGCTGCAGGTCTCAACCTTGGCTCAAATAAATTCTCTATATTAATTTTACTTCAGTTTCTTCCTTTAGGTCAGTAGGATCAAGAAGACCTACCTTCACATCCAGGCCCTGTGGTATGAGGAGTTGGGAGGGAAAACACATAACACTTGAGAAAGCTTCAGGGGAAATGCCGATAACAGAGAACCAAGTTGTAGTTAGAGCAAGAATGACTTTAACTAGTAGAACCAGTGAAGAACATCCCAAATAGAGGAAACACCAGAAACAGAGTCACAAAAGGTACATTATTTGATGTTGGAGAATAGCGACAACTCTAGTGCAGTTTAGAATTTAAGGTTTATTCCAGTTTGATGTCTTCGTAGTCACATCCCTTTTAGTATCATGTAGAATTTATAGGCATTCTCTATATTTTAACATCCAGGAATTTTTCATAAGAATGAACATCAATCCCAATATTGAAATAGTAGGACATGGCTTAATGCTGATCCTGAACCATTAATAATGATTTTTGTTACAGCTTCCCAGCCACTTCTTCAATTTAGTTGTAGCTCTGGGCATGCAATGCGGAATAATGACATCTCTCCTCCCTTATGAATCCTACCTCCCACCAAGTCTCTCAGGAATACCCAAATCAGAGAAAAATATTAATTATAAAAAATAAGCATAGAGCTCTTTCATCTCTTTCCCAAAGTATTTCTAGAATTTTTTCACCTAGTTTATATTACTACATTTAAATTACCCACTAATAGAATAACAGTGTTCTTAAAATATTTTTAGAAATCCAAGAGACCATGTTGGTTCTTAAGCACCTTTTGTTGTTCATCAGCTACATGTATTATATCACTAATATGTTTCAGTTAGGTGTCTTTCAACTTTAGATATCAGAAAGCCCAATTCAAACAACCTTACACAATGAAGAAATTTATTAGCTTAATGTAACTGGAAGTCCAGAGGAAAGGCAGTCTTTAGGATTAGTCAGTTAGTACCTTAATGAAGACACCAAAGATTCAGATCATTTCCATTGTTCCACTCTGCTGTCCACAGTGCTGGCTTTATTCCAGGGTGGGATTCTCAGATTCTCTTCATACAGTGGGTACCAGGAAGGAGCTATATGTTCTATAAGGAGGAAAAATTCTGGCTTCCTCCTAACAGAAAGGACAACCTTAACCAGAGGCCACCAGCAAACCTCTTCTACCTCTTCTCCTATCTGATTGACATGATTCCTTCTCATATCTGAGTCAGTTTCTGGCAGTGAGGATGGATCCACCATTGAGCTAAAGTTAGTTCTCCCAGTTTTTGCCACTCAGAGTTGTGGCGTGGATATTGGAGAACACAGTCACAATGTCTGCTTACAGTGTTTGCCTTGGTTGTGTTCTAATGCTCTGAGGTTCTTTATTCATTCTTATCTGTTACATTTTTATAGTGAGTTAAAATATGCTTCATCATACTTTATTGGTTTAATTGCCATGTTCAGAGCTTTCTGTCATATAGAGAGTAGAGCAATTATTAAGCATTCCTTTCTGCAAAAAGGGAAAAATGCTGGAATAGTGAAAAGATTGAAGATAGTTGGCAAATTTGAATCTGTACCTCCTTATAACCAATAGTTTTTAACCTCTTTCAACCTCCAGTAATTGACTTAGCTATCATTTACATAGAAACTTTAGTAATTTGATTTGTATCTCCTTTCTCTCTGTCAAAAGTTGCCTGAAGCGTTGTGGTAAAGTAGAAAGTGGACTGGGTTGTGATTAAGTTTCTAATTAATTCTAGCTCCACTGCTTTCCAGATCTGTGTGATCATGGGCAGATAACTTCATCTCAGACCTTCTGCTTGCTTCTCTGTAAGCCTGGAGAGAACTACCTGTCTTCTCATCAAGTTGTTTTTATTGGAGTTAGTGTAGCGAAAACTCTCAAACCGTGTTTTTTTCTACTCTCACACCACCACAAAAATCATCATCAATACAGAAGAAGACTTCTGTGACCAAAGGTATGGGGGTTTTTCCCTACACACCAAGCAGTGCACATCAGCTGGGTATTCTCCAGTTCAATTCTGGCACTGTCTACCTGGAGAATTTAAGAACATGCCAACCTATCCTTAAGATACCAGTCACAAGTCCGGGCCACCCCATCCTTCAGACACCAGTTGCAAATCTGGGCCTCTGGAACTTCTGACCAACTGGTTTCAAGTTGGGTTCCTCTTTGGGCCCACTTCCTCTTTGGGCTCAATTAATTTGCTGGAGTGGTGCACAGAACTCAGGGAAATACTTGCTTACCTTTAGTGGTTTATTATAAAGGATATATGTAGAGGATACAGATGAAGCGATGCATAGGGTGAAGTATGGGGGAAGGGGTGCGGAGCTTTCATGTCCTCCCTGGGTATGCTACCCCCTGGGAACCTCCGTATGTTCAGCTATCCAGAAGCTCTCTGAACCAGTTTTCTTGGGTTTTTAAAGAAGCCTCATGACATCAACATTCCTTCCTCCAGGGTATGAGGCAGGACCCTCTCTGGAGGGTCTTAAGACCCACTGTCAGAGAGGCTGGGTAGATTAAAGTCCTGCTATAGAGCCGATAAAAGGAGAAGAGGAGAAGGTCAGAGGCCTGCCTCTGAGGCCTCACACCCTCAGCATTATAACAAAAGACAAACAAGGGCTATAGGGGTTAGGAGCCAGGAACCATGAATGAAAACCAATGTATATGTATCATAATGCTGCAGAGTTAAATAAGCTAATATGAAAGAAATCTGATAAATATAGAGTAGCAAACAATTTTAAATTGCCTGAATTATTATATTCTAATAGTAAACTGTAGGCAGTTAAAGAGAGGAACCTGAATAACACAGAAGATTCTGATGCTAAAAAATAAATAGTTGATCTTAGTTTCTGAGTATCTAAGGTGTATCAGAAGAAGATAAGGATGTGTGCAGCTTTTTTGAAAGTAGATGCTTAATGAATAGTTAGCTACTAGTTAGTATATCCAATGGCTACTTCTCAAGTATTCCCTAGAATTTTTTTAACTTAAATTTTTGCCCCTTTTCTGGCTAAAGCTGTTTTTGAAGGTATCAACTAGGTATTATAAGCTTTAGGGCTTTGTGTAGCTTACAAGGTATGACAGATACATTTATTCAAATTATTGACTGTTTTCTCATATACACTTTTTTTTTCCTTTCTTGGAATATCATTCTTTTGAAGAACCCCAGGGTTTCACATTGGGTGAAGTTTGGTTGTTATTACCAAAAGAGATAGCACATTTCATTGCTGAGAACCCTCAAGAGCAAGACTTCATATTTGGAGTAGAATGAAATTAAGATGACACTAAAGAATTTGACTTATAAAAAACTAATATATCCATTCAATGTCTTAGGTTAATGTTCATGGTGAGTCTGAGTATGTTAATAAACTGTATTAGCTATAGTTTCTGTATCTCATTACTATTGGTTTGAAACTGGGTATATATGCTTCTTAAATTGTTGACATTCACCTTTTTGTTTTGAGCTAGTCACTGTTATCTGTCATGTTAGACTTGGGGCCATAGCTTTTTCTAAATGAAAAGACTTATCTTACCATATTTTTTTTCTTTTACATAAGAGATACTATTAATATATATAAGCCTTGAAAGGAAAAGGATACTAATGTATGTTGACTGTGTTACTATGTACAAGCATACCAAACATTTAACATTTGTATCATTTAATTCTCCCTTCAACCTGGTGAGAGAGTATTATTGTCCCCATTTTACAAAAGGAAACATTGAAACATAGAGATTAAGTAAACAAAATTACTATAATGGAGAAATCCTGCTTTCTCCTTCCCTTTTACCCTCAGTGGGCATTTTTCATACCTGCTTTCATTTAATTATACAACTCTTTGAAGATGTTATTATCATTTTGCAGATGAAGAAAAACATTAACATGAATGTACAATTTAAAGAATAAGAAAATGAAAATGTGTACTACATTAAGGAATAGAAGCCTATATAAAAGGTTTTCGTTTGGTTTTGTTTACATCAATTGATTCTCAAATGTTAAACCAACCTTGCTTTTTTTCATATCAACACTACTTGGGGCCGGCCATGGTGGCTCACCTGTGCAATCTCAGCACTTTGGGAGGCCCAGGCGGGTGGATTGCTTGAAGTCAGGAGTTCGAGACCAGCTTGGCCAACATGGTGAAACCCCGTCTCTACTAAAAATACAAAAAATTAGCCAGGCATGGTGGCACGCACCTGTAGTCCCAGCTACTCAGGAGGCTGAGGCAGGAGAATCACTTCAACCTGGGAGGCAGAGGTTGTAGTGATCAGAGCTCGCCCCACTGCACTCCAGCCTGGGTGACAGAGCGAGACTCCATCTCAAAAAACAAAAAACAACAACAACAAAAAAATTAGCTGGGCCTGGTGGTGCATGCCTGTAGTCCTAGCTACCCAGGAGTCTGAGGCAGAGAATCACTTGAACTGGGAGGTGGAGGTTGCCAAGATTGCCACTGCACTCCAGCTTGGGCGACAGAGTGAGACTCCGTCTCAAAACAAAAACAAAAAACAAAACAAAACAAAAAAACACAACTTGGTCATGAGGTATTGTACTTTTTACATATTGTTGGATTTGATTTATGTCATATTAAGTATTTTTACATCTATATTCATAGGAAAATTGGTCTATAGTTTTCTTATAATATCTTAGTTTGGTTTTGATACAGGGTCATGGTGCCCTTTTAGAATGACTTGAGAAGTGTTCTCTCTTCTTCAATTTTCTGGATAAGCCTTTTAGAATTAGTATTATTTCTTCCTTAAATGTTTGTTAGAATTGACCAGTGAAGTCAGCTGGACCTGGAAGTTTTCTTTGTGGGGTGGTTTTTAACTGTAATTTCAATTCCTTTAATATATGTAAGGTTATTCAGGTTATCTGTTTCTTCTTGAGTGAGCTTTATAATTTGTCTTTCATGGAATTTGTCTGTTTCATCTAAGTTGTTAAATCTATTGACATCAAGTTGCTCATGACGTTCTCTTACCCTTTTAATGTCTGTCTTTAATTTATCTCTCTCACTTGTGATATTGGTAATTTATGTATTTTCTCTCCACCCCCCTCCTCCATTAGTCTGGCTAGTGATTTATTAATTTTATTGATCTCAGAGAGCCAGCATTTGCTTTCATTGACTCAATAAAAAATTTTAAATAAACTTTATTTTTTTAGAGCAGTTTTAGGTTCACAGCAAAATTGAGTGGAAAATACAGAGTTCTTATATCCCCCCCACCAGCCTTTCCCACTTCAACATTTCACACCAGAAGTGGTATATTTGTTACAACTGAACCTACAGTGATGTATCATTATCACCCAAAGTCCATAATTTACATTGGGGTTCACTCTTGATGTTGTACATTCTGTGGGTTTTGACAAATGTGTAATGGCATATATCTACCATTATCATATTATCATACAAAATAGTTCCACTCTCCTAAAAATCCTCTGTGCTCCACCTGTTCATCCCTACCTCCCAGTTAACCCCTGGCAACCACTGATCTTTTCACTCTCTCCATAGTCTTTGCCTTTTTCAAAGTTTCATACAGTTGAAATCATATAGTATGTCACCTTTTCAGATTGGCTTCTTTCACGTAGTAATATATACGTTTAAGGTTCTTGCATGTCTTTTCATGCATGGCATGATTGCTCATTTCTCTTTAGCGCTGAATCATATTCCATTGTCTGGATGTGCCACGGTTTATTTATCCATTCACCTACTGAAGGACATATTGGTGGCTTCCAAGTTTGGGCAATTATGAATAAAACTGCTATAAACATAAGGACATACGTTTTCGACTCATTTGGGTCACTACCAAGGAGCATGATTGCTGGATCATATGGTAAGAGTATATTTAGTTTTGTAAGAAACTGCATGATAAAGGAATCTCTTTTCTCTCTTCTTAGAATATTAAAGGAGACAGGAAGAAGTCCAGATGAAGTGACTCATGGAACCATTTGTTTATCTGAACCTGAGCTAAATCTTAGGAGAGAAGGGTAAAAATAATTCATTCTTATTATTTTTAGTCCTGACTTAAGGTTTTCAATTTTGTTTCTCTAGGAATTTGACAAGAAACTGAAGTTTTGATTCAGATATATTTTGAATTGAAACCAGAGATGTTCTAGAGTTTAGATTCTTTCATTTGATTAAGGTAAGATTGTTTGATAAAATTTAATCATACCTTATTTTCTATGTATCTTCTTTGTATTTTATAGCACTGTGAGGAACTATAAGTTGTCAAAACCAGTATGTATGGATTGAAGAGTGACAGAAAGGGTAAATATATAGATGAACTATATTAATTGTATCAGACAATTTTTATGAGCTCTAAAATGTATGTGGAATTAAAACTCATGATATCAGCAACTCAAAAAGTGGGAAGGGTATACATAAAGTGTTTTAAGGTCTTAGAGTTAGCTATAAAGTGATAGAAGTACTGATTTGTATTAGACTGTAATTAGCAAGGATGGTTTTAATCATTAGGGTAACCATGATTGAAACAGTAAAAGAATTATTAGCTGGCAAAAGAAATTGAATAATGAAAACTACTTGATAAAATCAAAAGAAGGCAAGAGAGAAGAGAAAGAATATAAAACAGGTTAATTGGAAGAAACAAACAATAGGCTAATGGATAAAATTTAAAATATATTAATGACATCAAATGTAAATGGTTTAAATATTCTAGTAAAAGACAAATTTGTTTGAAAAATTTGGAAGACTAAATTTCTTTCTTTTTCTTTTGAGTCAGAGTCTTGCTGTGTTACCCTGGCTGGAGTGGCACGATCTCGGCTCCCTGCAACCTCTGCCTCCTTGGCTCAAGCAATCCTCCCACCTCAGCCTCCCAAGTAGCTGGGACTACAGATGCATGCCACCACACCTAGCTAATTTTCTTTATTTTTTGTAGAGACAGAGTTTTGCCATGTTGCCCAGGCTGGTCTCAAACTCCTGAGCTCAAACGATTTGCCCACCTTGGCTTCCCAAAGTGCTGGGATTATAAATTTCTTTAAAACCAAAATATATTTCATTTTCAAGGGATACATGTTACATATAAGAACACAAAAAGGTTGAAACTAAAAGGATTAAAATATACCATGCAAATGCTAATCAAAGGAAAGCTGATGAAGCTATGCTAATATCAGGCAAAGTAGACATTAAGGCAAAAAGCAATACTAGACGTAAAGAAGGTCATTTCATAATAATATAAAAGGTCCATACACTGGAAAGACATAATAATTCTAAATTCATGTGAACTTAATAATTTGGCTTTAAAGAAATAAAGCAAAATATGACAGAGCTAAAATGAGTATGGCCACAAATTTCATTTCTCTAGAAGCTAAACCAGAGAGTCTAGCTGTGTGATTTAGAACAAATGAAGTGAGCCCACAATGTTTCCAGGCCATAGCACAGGAAGAGGGAACCCAAACAGCTCAGGAATTACAAAGGTTTGAGTTTGGGTTCAGAGATGACAAGGAATGAAAATTATATCAGATGGAAATTTGCATCTACAAAAATAAATGAAGAGCCCTGGAAATGGTGAGTGTATATGAATGGATATAAAAGTCTTTTTGCATGATTTTTTTTCTTCTTGCCTCCATAGGTATGGTCTGAATATGCGTTGCTTGGCAGCTCGGGTCAACTATAAGACTTTGATTATTATCTGCGCACTCTTCACTTTGGTCACAGTACTTTTGTGGAATAAGTGTTCCAGTGACAAAGCAATCCAGTTTCCACGGCGTTCGAGTAGTGGCTTCAGAGTGGATGGGTTTGAAAAAAGAGCAGCAGCATCTGAGAGTAACAACTATATGAACCACGTGGCCAAACAACAGTCTGAGGAAGCATTCCCTCAGGAACAGCAGAAAGCACCCCCTGTTGTTGGGGGCTTCAATAGCAATGTGGGAAGTAAGGTGTTAGGGCTCAAATATGAAGAAATTGACTGTCTCATAAATGATGAACACACAATTAAAGGGAGACGAGAGGGGAACGAAGTCTTTCTTCCATTCACTTGGGTTGAGAAATATTTTGATGTTTATGGAAAGGTGGTTCAGTATGATGGCTATGATCGGTTTGAATTCTCTCATAGCTATTCCAAAGTCTATGCACAGAGAGCCCCCTATCACCCCGATGGTGTGTTTATGTCTTTTGAAGGCTACAATGTGGAAGTCCGAGACAGAGTCAAGTGCATAAGTGGGGTTGAAGGTTGGTATCTGTCTGCTTCACTTGCATTTTTCATGATTATTCATTTTGTTTCTCTATTTTATAGGTGTGCCATTATCTACACAATGGGGACCTCAAGGCTATTTCTATCCAATCCAGATTGCACAGTATGGATTAAGTCATTACAGCAAGAATCTAACTGAGAAACCTCCTCACATAGAGGTATATGAAACAGCAGAAGACAGAGACAAAAACAAGCCTAATGACTGGACTGTGCCAAAGGGCTGCTTTATGGCGAATGTGGCTGATAAGTCTAGATTCACCAATGTCAAACAGTTTATTGCACCAGGTAAGTTATGTATTATATGTGCCTGCTAATTTACCAGTCTTTGTTGGTATATTCTCCCCTACAGAAACCAGTGAAGGTGTATCCTTGCAACTGGGAAACACAAAAGATTTTATTATTTCATTTGACCTCAAGTTCTTGACAAATGGAAGTGTGTCCGTGGTTCTAGAGACCACAGAAAAGAATCAGCTCTTCACTATACATTATGTCTCAAATGCTCAGCTAATTGCTTTTAAAGAAAGAGATATATACTATGGCATTGGGCCCAGAACTTCATGGAGCACAGTTACCAGGGACCTGGTCACTGACCTCAGGAAAGGAGTGGGTCTTTCAAACACAAAAGCTGTCAAGCCAACCAAAATAATGCCCAAGAAGGTGGTTAGGTTGATTGCAAAAGGTAAGGGATTCCTCGACAACATTACCATCTCTACCACAGCCCACATGGCTGCATTTTTTGCTGCTAGTGATTGGCTAGTAAGGAACCAGGATGAGAAAGGTGGCTGGCCAATTATGGTGACCCGTAAGTTAGGGGAAGGGTTCAAGTCTTTAGAGCCAGGATGGTATTCTGCCATGGCCCAAGGGCAAGCCATTTCTACATTAGTCAGGGCCTATCTGTTAACAAAAGACCATATATTCCTCAATTCAGCTTTAAGGGCAACAGCCCCTTATAAGTTTCTATCTGAGCAGCATGGAGTTAAAGCTGTGTTTATGAATAAACATGACTGGTATGAAGAATATCCAACCACACCTAGCTCTTTTGTTTTAAATGGCTTTATGTATTCTTTAATTGGGCTGTATGACTTAAAAGAAACTGCAGGGGAAAAACTCGGAAAAGAAGCAAGGTCCTTGTATGAGCGTGGCATGGAATCTCTTAAAGCCATGCTGCCCTTGTATGACACTGGCTCAGGAACCATCTATGACCTCCGTCACTTCATGCTTGGCATCGCTCCTAACCTGGCTCGCTGGGACTATCATACCACCCACATCAATCAGTTGCAGCTACTCAGTACCATTGATGAGTCCCCAGTCTTCAAAGAATTTGTCAAGAGGTGGAAAAGCTACCTTAAAGGCAGCAGGGCAAAGCACAACTAGAGCTCACAACCAAAACTGCACTTCAGCCTCTGCTGTACACAGAAACTACAGGCTCTGTCTCAGGAGAGCATAGGCACATTTTAAAAGGTTATGTACTAGGTTTTTGTGGATTCTATCAAAGTGATAAGTGATCCTTAAAACCAGCCTTCTAAAATAATTGCATTCCATGGGTTGGGTATTTAGAAATGTAGGTGGCATTTAGAACACAATGTTTAATCAATGGGCTGAACAAAGATGCTTCACTTTGCCTTGCCCATCACCCTATACAGTTTCGCAGATAGTCTAGTCACTCTATGTGAGAAAGATAATGGTAAGTAGTTGCTACTGGCCAACTGTCTAGCACTTACCTGAAAACTTAGTATGGAGCTCTTTTAAAATGTGATTATTTATATTTATGTTGAAAGCGGACTTTAAAAAAAATAATGTGCTGTAACACAGTAAATATGTACTTGTAGCCTGGATAGCAGACTGTGTTCAACTTTTTAAAAAGATGTTTCCTTTCTAAAGATTAATTTCTTGGGAGCAAATGAGTATTTGTTGCATTTGTTCAATTTGTTGTATATGGTGAATATTTAATTATGGTTTTCTTGAAACGTGTAAATTAAAAACACAATCAGTGTTCAGGCTTCAGTTATATAATGTAAGCACAACTAAAATGAAACTTGTTGACTGCACAAGAAATTACAAAAATGTTTCTGTTTTGAAACTTGATCTACAATCAGTAAAAGTTTGATAATCAGTATATCCCTTCCCAACCCCCATTGTGACAGTTTCTTTTTGTCACTGTCTAGAATTTTGTATTTTATTTCAGACTATACCTTGGAGTTTTGTATATTTTGAGAGAGATATTTTTGGGACATTATTTTGGAAACTTATTACAAATCTAAATTTGGAAAGGAGCTAGTAGCTTTAAGGCCACCACCATATTTTACTTTTTTAGGATTTTTCCCCCTTTAAATAAAAATATTAGATCAAATACTATATGCAAGAAATCATAGCAAAGTTTTTTTTTCCTACCAAGATCATTCTTGATCATCAGCTTCCCAAACTAGTAAGTCTGTGCATCATTGGGTGTTTTTTTTTAATTTAATTTTAAATTATCCCAGCTATTAGATAGAAGGGATGTTACTGCACTTATGTGTAATCAGATCTTTATTTAGGTATACATATCCTCCTATACCGCACATAAATAGATTTCAGAGCCCCCATACAATGGGCAGTGTCTGCTATAGGGCTTCAGGCATTAAATAAAACCGAGGGTTGTTGATTTTGCTGTGACAGTACACTAAATCAATACTATATCTTATACAGTTTGAAAATATGATACCCTACACTTTCAGGGGACCGAGTCTGACAAACACAATACATTTATCTGTGACCTATATCAAGTACACATTTAGGAGCCAGGTAGGTTACCTGCTTACACACTATATTTTAATTGAATTCAAACTATCAAGCACTACTTAGAAACTGGAAAACATATATATGTTAGCATCAAAGGGGGCAGAAGCAAAGAAGATACAGATCTGCACTGAAGACATTAGACTGGCCATAGAAAAGTAAGCTTGAACTCCCAATTGATGTGACCACACTCTTCTTAATTTTGTTCACAGTAAAAACACTTTTTTGAGTTATTAGGCTTACCCCTAGCTTTTGACCTTTGCATTTCATATATGTTAGATGTCTCAGCAAGAATATCTGGTCTCCCCTAATTTTTATTCCCAGTGCCGATGTTCAAAATAAACTTTCTCCAGTCTGGGAACCTTTTTTACTTCCCCATATTTGTTATTATTTAGAATGGTTCATACGTCTGCTTTGTTTGCATACTGGTCTTCAGATTATGAGACTCGATGATAACAGTATGGTACTGCTTCTGTGACAAATATCGTGCCTTAACAATGTGGCTGTCCTTTTCCACTGAAGAAGGAAAGACGTTTTGATCTAGAAATAGCGTTGTGATTTCCTTGCTGTTGGTTTTACACTGCCTTCCACATTGCAACAGCAAGTTGATTTCTTGTGATCCCAGAATTTTCTAAGAGGATGAGTTGAATCTATAGCAGCATTGTCAGTACAGACCAGTGGTTCTCAAACTTTAAAATGCCTCAGCATCACTTGGGAGCTTATTGAAATGCAGATCCCAGAGTCAGTAAATCTGCCTGTGAAGTATGATAGTCTGCATTTGTAATGAGCATTCAAGTGATTCTGATGCAGGTGAGCTGGGGGCATACAGGGAGGAACACTGCCCTGGACTATCCATTGCATTTTTGCCTCTAAACAACTACAGAATTTTCTAGGGTTTTAAATTATGTAAAATGTTTACTTATTCTGAGCTTAGAGAGAATGGGGAGGGTATTTTTAAATTTTATTGTTTTATTTCTTTAAGTTTTTCTTTGCTTTAAGATTATAGGTATTAGGTTTGTTTTTGTTTTTCCACTTATCTTGAGTTCACTTTGATGTTAAATCTATTGCTACTTCAGTTGTAAAACCAGCCAAAAGTTTCTGGATGAAGGTCAAGTTTGACCTTTTAGGAGTTATTGTACATAAAGGCTTCATCCACGAACCATCCAGCGCACAGAAGCAAGTGCAAAAATGACACAAGCACAACTCTCCAGACGTGGCTCCTTCTCCTTTCTCAGTGCAGACTCTCACTGAAAGCTGCTATTTTCATCCTCCTTGTGGTTGCTTTTCTTGTTTCTCTTCCATTGTACATGTGGGTTATATACCATATGTTAAATATGCAATAAAGTGTTTACAGGATGCCCTTCTGAAGGGTAGTCCTTTGTAAAGCTGTACAGACTTTGCAGTTTAAGCACAATGTGCACATGTTAGTTTTATATACAGCAAAACTTGATTTTTTGCAGATGGAAAGGTATTTTGTTTCTATACAAAGTAAATGGATTGTTTGTGCTTAATGTAAAGCCGCTTTATAAAACTGTAAAATAAAGTTTTTTTCTTAAAAAGAATATACCTGGATATTTCTCTTTCTTCTCAAATT